TTCCCCCATGCAGCCTGCCCTCGGCCCTTTCTATCCATGGAGCTTCCAAACAGCCTTTGCATGGAGCCTGGGATTCCTCGTGTCACTGTGAAGAACTAGACCCCACCATTGACAATCTTCGTGCCCTGGAGATTCTTTTCAGGTTAGGGATGAGGAGAGGAACATTTCATGGTGGTCAGATTAGATATTCACTACGTATTTATTGAATTCATTTGGTCATTCATGCTTCTCAAAACACATCCCTCAGCTGGTCCTCTCCAATCCAAAACAGACAATGTCAGAGATCTCTTTGCAAATCATGAAGGGCTTGGGCCTTTGTGCCTCAATGTCACACGCATACAATTTCAGGGGGTCCATCTTCCCCTCGCCCTAGACCATCTATAGGGCACAGTTTACCTCTGATTGAGCTCATGTTACAGGTGGAAAGACTGAGAAAGAGAGAGGAAGGGACTTGTCTGAGAATATGCGGAACATTTCCTTCTACCAGGCACTAGATCCTCGCACAAAAGTGCTGAGTCCGCTCCCAACCCCAGGCCCGTGGCTTTGAGCAGCAGGTCACTTAACATCTAACGTCTTTATGCTGTTTCCTCATCTGTGCGAGAGCAGCTATGTCTACCTGGCAAGGCTGTAGTGAGAGATCATATCAGCATAGGAATGGGGCTCAGCCCCATGCACAGAGGACAGTTCTTGTTTCATTCTTTTCCTTGCTGTTTCTCTTCCTTTCCTGGCAGAATATGGAGGAAGGAAGCATCGCTGCCATCTACAGTGGTCACGGAAGGCTTCATGGAAGAGGCGAGCCCTGCCTGGGCCTCAATTTTGGGTGCTGGAGGGAAGCAGGGGCCAAGAGTTATTAATAGTCTTGGCCTGATGGGCCCAGGGAGGCTGAATGTGATACAGACACCCAGCACCACGGTTGGGGAGTACCTGACACCGGAAGGGGAGGGGGCCGGGGCTACGGGGAGTGCCACCTCCCAAAATAGCCAGAGCAGAAGCCTATATAGGTGGCCATCCCACCTCCAGGCTCACTTCCCGACAGGACTTCCCACCAGCCCAGCCTTTCAGTGCAGGCTCCAGCCCTCCACCCCCACCCGAGGTGAGTGGCAGCTACCGAGGTTGGAGGATAGATCTTTTCGCACTTGCTCTGCCCGCTCAAACAGTTGCAGGATGTCGATGACAGACTTGCTGAACGCTGAGGACATCAAGAAGGCGGTGGGAGCCTTTAGCGGTGAGCAAGCGCGCTCCCCTCCCCATCCCTCTGTCCTTGTTTGACCCTGCTCTTCCCCCCACAGCTACCGACTCCTTCGACCACAAAAAGTTCTTCCAAATGGTCGGCCTGAAGAAAAAGAGTGCGGATGATGTGAAGAAGGTGTTTCACATGCTGGACAAGGACAAAAGTGGCTTCATCGAGGAGGATGAGCTGGGGTAAGCGGAGGCCTGCAGGGGCTGCCCAGCCCCCCTCACCGGCTTTCTCCCTTTTCTCCTCCAGATTCATCCTAAAAGGCTTCTCCCCAGATGCCAGAGACCTGTCTGCTAAAGAAACCAAGATGCTGATGGCTGCTGGAGACAAAGATGGGGACGGCAAAATTGGGGTTGACGGTGGGTAGCCGTGACCTGGGGTCTGGGCATATTGACTCACTTTCCTTGTCATTTTGTTCTGCAGAATTCTCCACTCTGGTGGCTGAAAGCTAAGAAGCACTGACTGCCCCTGGTCTTCCACCTCTCTGCCCTGAACACCCAATCTCGGCCCCTCTCGCCACCCTCCTGCATTTCTGTTCAGTTCGTTTATGTTATTTTTTACTCCCCCATCCCCTGTGGCCCTCTAATGACACCATTCTTCTGGAAAATGCTGGAGAAGCAATAAAGGTTGTACCAGTCAGACTCTGCTTGCTCAGGAAGACCCAGGCCTGG